CTAGACTCTGGAATTACTGACAGAAGAATATTTGGACAGTTTTTAAGACCCTCAAGGCATATTATTTTACAACCTCTTTAGCTTATGCCTGAATTTGTGCTGTGACTGTTAGCTTCCCGGATGTTTTCTCCACATGCTTCTTTCTGAACTAGCCTGTATAGTTCTACAACAAATTGTTACGTTTTGAGAAGCAGGGACCACTTATACCACTTCTCTGGCCAAGTGTCTGGCACCGCGCCACTCAGACACACACGCCCAACCCTTTAGGATTAACGTAGACACAGTGTTCTCTTCCATGGCCATTCCGTCTCCACTTCTGGTTCCACACTCCAGTCACCAAGTTGGCATGATTGCTGCTCCATAGACCAAGGGTGGGTAATGTGGGGATTAAACACACCTTCCCTCAGCTGGTGCCCAAACTGTAAGCATCACCGGGACACCCCATGTAGCCACAGGAACGCTTCTCATCAGTGGAAGAAGGACAAGAAAGGTCGTGCAAGTTTCAAATTACGTGGAGCTGGGGCTACAGCCATTACTTTCGGACAGGTGCAATTCAAAGCGTGATCCTCCGACCAAGAGCTTCGTCATCGCCACCTGGGAGCTTATTAGAAATGCAGGATCTCAGGTCTCCACCCCAGACCTTCTGGATCAGAATCCGCATTTTAACAAGAGAGTCAAGTGATTCTTATTTATATTAGAATTTGAGAAGTCAATTGATCTGGTAATTGATCAACTGAGTGCCACTTAGCCCCCGAAAACAGAGACCCTTTGTGCCCGCCTCGCACCCGCTCTGCTAGGTAGCAACCGAACCCCCAGAGACATCGGAGCGGGCGCTGCCGAGGGCAATTTGGTGATTGGCTGGTCTCACCACGTGACCGGCGCTGAGCCTTCCGTGCGACCGGATTGGCTGTCGCGGACGCTGACGGACAAGGCCGGGGCGGGCCAGAGCCTGGTCGGAGGGGCGCGCGCGGGGGCCCGAGGGGCGAAGGCGCGAGTGCGCGAGAGCGCGTGCGCGAGCGGTGGGGCTTTCTCCTGAGCCGTCGGAGGGAGCCGGAGCGCTTCTCCCGAGGTAAGCGGCGCTCCGGGGCGTCCCCCCAGTCCCTAATGCATTTTTTCATTTTCATCTTTGCCAGTTGGTGATAGATTGGTGGTCATCCAACATGCAGAAATGAATGAGCAGTGAAAAGCAGCAGAGCCGATGGGTCATGAGGATGTAAGTGCGTTTGAAGGCTTCCACACCCTCTACTCCAGGGTAAGGCAAAGGCATTCTCTGCCATTGTTTTTGATGTAACAATTTTCTTCTCCCAATTTCCTAGACAGAATCATGAATAAACTGGAGGATAAGCAGGACCAGATGATACCATGAAGAGAAGTTTACAGGCCCTCTATTGCCAACTGTTAAGTAAGTTGACACTGTATTTCTTCTTTCCTAAAATTTTACCTCTTCTCTCTGTCTCCTTTTCAAGGTTTCCTGCTGATCTTGGCACTGACCGAAGCGCTGGCATTTGCCATCCAGGAACCATCTCCCAGGGAATCTCTTCAGGTCCTCCCTTCAGGCACTCCCCCGGGAACCATGGTGACAGCACCCCACAGCTCTACCAGACATACTTCTGTGGTGATGCTGACCCCCAATCCCGATGGACCCCCCTCACAGGCTGCAGCTCCCATGGCAACACCGACACCCCGTGCAGAGGGGCACCCTCCTACGCACACCATCTCCACCATCGCTGCGACAGTAACCGCCCCCCATTCTGAAAGCTCCCTGTCCACAGGGCCCGCTCCAGCAGCCATGGCAACCACATCCTCCAAGCCAGAGGGCCGCCCTCGAGGGCAGGCTGCCCCCACCATCCTGCTGACAAAGCCACCGGGGGCCACCAGCCGCCCCACCACAGCGCCCCCCCGCACTACCACACGCAGGCCCCCCAGGCCCCCAGGCTCTTCCCGAAAAGGGGCTGGTAATTCATCACGCCCTGTCCCGCCTGCACCTGGTGGCCACTCCAGGAGTAAAGAAGGACAGCGAGGACGAAATCCAAGCTCCACACCTCTGGGGCAGAAGCGGCCCCTGGGGAAAATCTTTCAGATCTACAAGGGCAACTTCACAGGGTCTGTGGAACCGGAGCCCTCTACCCTCACCCCCAGGACCCCACTCTGGGGCTACTCCTCTTCACCACAGCCCCAGACAGTGGCTGCGACCACAGTGCCCAGCAATACCTCATGGGCACCCACCACCACCTCCCTGGGGCCTGCAAAGGACAAGCCAGGCCTTCGCAGAGCAGCCCAGGGGGGTGGTTCTACCTTCACCAGCCAAGGAGGGACACCAGATGCCACAGCAGCCTCAGGTGCCCCTGTCAGTCCACAAGCTGCCCCAGTGCCTTCTCAGCGCCCCCACCACGGTGACCCACAGGATGGCCCCAGCCATAGTGACTCTTGGCTTACTGTTACCCCTGGCACCAGCAGACCTCTGTCTACCAGCTCTGGGGTCTTCACGGCTGCCACGGGGCCCACCCCAGCTGCCTTCGATACCAGTGTCTCAGCCCCTTCCCAGGGGATTCCTCAGGGAGCATCCACAACCCCACAAGCTCCAACCCATCCCTCCAGGGTCTCAGAAAGCACTATTTCTGGAGCCAAGGAGGAGACTGTGGCCACCCTCACCATGACCGACCGGGTGCCCAGTCCTCTCTCCACAGTGGTATCCACAGCCACAGGCAATTTCCTCAACCGCCTGGTCCCCGCCGGGACCTGGAAGCCTGGGACAGCAGGGAACATCTCCCATGTGGCCGAGGGGGACAAACCGCAGCACAGAGCCACCATCTGCCTGAGCAAGATGGATATCGCCTGGGTGATCCTGGCCATCAGCGTGCCCATCTCCTCCTGCTGTAAGTGCCGCCCTCTCCCACCCATCCTCTCCCCTCTCCTCTCTGACTTGCACTCTCTCCATAGCTGTCCTGCTGACGGTGTGCTGCATGAAGAGGAAGAAGAAGACCGCCAACCCGGAGAACAACCTGAGCTACTGGAACAACACCATCACCATGGACTACTTCAACAGGCATGCTGTGGAGCTGCCCAGGGAGATCCAGTCCCTTGAAACCTCTGAGGTAATGAGCTTGAAAGTGCTGGCCCCACTGCAGCTCACTCCATCTCCTCCCTCTCTCTTCCCAGGACCAGCTCTCAGAGCCCCGCTCCCCAGCCAATGGCGACTATAGAGACACTGGGATGGTCCTTGTTAACCCCTTCTGTCAAGAAACACTGTTTGTGGGAAACGATCAAGTATCTGAGATCTAACTACAGCAGGCATCACTTTGCCATTCCGTATTTTTCGTCTCTAAATTATAAATATACAAATACATATATTATAAATATAACCTTTGTGTAACCCTGACTTAATGAGAAACATTTTCAGCTTTTTTTCCTATGAATTGTCAACATCTTTTTTACAAGTGTGGTTTAAAAAAAAAAAAAACTTTACAGAATGATCTGTGGCTTTATAAAATAAAGGTATTTCTAAGCAAAGCAGTTGCATTGATTGCTTCTCTTAATAACTATTCTTGAGCACCTGGGGATCCCAGGAACCCTGGTCAGGTGAGGTAAGAGACTGACCTCCTGTAGAAGCTGAATGTTACAGTGCAAGCGCACGATTCTTTGAGTGATTCTTAAAGCTCTGGTTCCTCTTGATTTGGTGTGACCCCATTTCCTCCCTTCTCATACGCACACCTGTAAAGGGAACTGGACCGCCTCAGGGGAAGACGGCAGACTCATGCACAGAGAAGGAAAAGGGAACATCTCATCACCTCTGAGGATGAGTACCCTGGAGCCTTATGACGGCACCATTGGATGTCATGTTTAATTCCATCCAAGTTGTGGATGGCAGGCAGGAGCATGGAGCCCTCAGGAATCCATGGAGGACATCAAGGCATCCCAAGGCCATATTCCCCTAACATTACTTCCACTGCTAACAACAGGACTGCCTTTCCCTGGTGGGAAAATGCTCCCTTTATGCCCATTCCTGTATCCCCTCCAACACCCACATCTGCATTAAACACCCGTGCCTTTCTCTTGGAGAGGGTTTAGATGCAGATCCCGGCCCTGGAGCTTTAAAATGCTTGCCCTTCCTTCTTCAAGGATCAAATGTTTATTGGGGTTCAGCTTTGTTTTCTCAAAAGGCCATGGTATCGTGCCCCTGAGGAACATGTTTATCTAAGAAGCTTTGAGGTAGTAGAGCGATAATTTTTGAAACCTTCCTCCTGCAATCTTTAAAAAAGAAAAAAAAGATTGCCCAAACAAATCATTTGGGAGAAGACATCATTATACTCCTACTTGGCACTGCAAACCTGCTCGCAGCACCAGCCGGTGGACTTGCCATCCAGCTCTCAGCTTCCACTGCTCCCCTTGTTCCCGGCCGGCTGGCTGCCTCCCCGTGCTGTGTCCAGCACGGCCAACAACGTCAGACCCTCAGAGACGCCCAAGGGGCTTCCAGAGGTGGCCGCTTCTCTATTTTTTCCTGATTGTGGCTGAGAGAGATGATTACTGCTTTGACACTTCCTTTCTCTAAAAGAAAAATAGTTTGATAGTATATTTTGAATATAGATGCTCTTATAGTCAGATTGGGAATTGAACTTGAATATTGGGTCATATGTTTGTGTTGTTGCTGTAGTCTATCATGACTTTTTTCTTTCTGCATTTTCCTTAAAAAAAAAAAAAAGATGGCCTTCAAAAGTGTGTTCTCAATGTTGTATGAACCTCCTTCACATGAGTTCGGTTGTTGTCTCTCTTCAAAGACTCTTCAACCCACAAAGAAGCAACTAAATGTTTCTCTAAGTTTAATTTTCTAGCGTGTTGTTGTCTTACCTTTTTAACCTTACCATAATATTTCTGTTAACTGTTACATTTAATATACCAATGTGTGTAAGTATACAGAGAAAAATCTGTTTGTAAAGTAAAATTTATATATAATATATGTAATCAAAGATACATATGTTATATATACATATGTGGATGTATGACTTATTTTTCCTTATCCACAGATTTCAGCTACCATGTATATATAAATAAACTTATTTTATTAGCCAGAGGATTCTGTTGCTAATACATTTTGCATTCTTTTCA